AGAAACAAAGCTGTATATTTTTTTTGAGGTTCCCTCCTAGCTCCCTTCCCTCTCCTCAAGCCAACTAATAAAACTTGCTTTTTATATTCCGAATCTTATTTATAGTCGTTTGATCATCTATGAGGCACCTGCAAGTCAACATTTACTGCACGCGGCCCCCTCACTCCCTAAATAAGCACTTTTGATTTACCGCCAGTCATCAACTCACCTCCCAACTGCAATTTGTCAAGAGTAGTGTCAGGTGCACTTTAGTGGTTAATCTCCTTGCACATCGGTGGAACTTTAGGCACAAGAAGGTAAGCAACGAAGATAGTGATATACGAAGGGAAAACTAAACCCAGGTAGCGTTGCCAGCTTAAAAGTCCTAGGCATGGGGATGGGTGGATGGGACGCCGGCCTAAGATTTTAGCAGGGAACAGACCCAGTAGTTGGCTTGGATCTCTTAACTCCAGAAAAGGCCGAGTGAGGACAAGGGAGACCACAGGGATAATTTCTGTGGCTCTGGTAAGGGGATGACAAGGGAGAAAAACTTTCCCACGGTTCCGTCTGGCCCGCGGCGCTTGTCTGCCTGCGCGGGGTCAAAGCCCGGCGCCGCCCACGCGCGGCTCGGGTGGGAACCCGCAGACGTGGGGCGAGCAGGGCCGCTGGCTGTGGCGGGCGAGCGCCGGGGCGCCACGTCCGAGGCCGCGGGGTCGGGGCTGCAGGCACAGCTCGAGCGCTTTCCGCGGGGTTTGGCTCCTGTCGCTTCCCGTCTCGCCGAACCGGCATCGCCGCCGCCGGAGCCGCAGCGAGTCCTCAGAGCCTGGCTGCTGGCGGCCGGGAGCGCCGGGACGGGGCGCGAAGCCGGAGGCTCCGGGACGTGGATACAGGTAAAGGCCGGCGGGTCGGAGTCGGGCGGGGCGCGGCGGCGGCGCCTCTCGGAGGGACCTGGCCTCGGCCGGGCCCTACCCAGCCGCGGTGGCCCGGGCCCCCACGTTGGCCCAGGCGGGGACGTGCCAAGGGGCTGGGCTAGGGTTGCCGCTGGCCTGGCCGCCTCTCGCCCGGCGGGCCTCAGGTGACGCGGCCGCGGCTTAACTTTCGCACCTGAGGCTCTCGGAGCGGCCTCGGGGCGCGCCCACCTGGAGGTTGGAATTACACAGGGTCGAAAAAGCTGAGTCCTGGAGGCGAGGCGCTGTAGGTGTGGCGGAGGAGGCCGGGGAAGGTGGAACATTCTAAAAATGCACTAATGTTTCCGCAGATGAAAAGAAGCAAAGAATTGATAACTAAAAATCATAGTCAAGAGGAAACAAGTATTCTTCGTTGTTGGAAATGTAGAAAATGTATAGCAAGCTCTGGTTGTTTTATGGAGTATCTTGAGAATCAAGTGATTAAGGTGAGTATTGGTAACTCCAGTCTTCAGTTTCCAATTAGTAATATCATTTATTTTTATTTAACAGGATAAAGATGATTCAGTTGATGCTCAAAATATTTGTCATGTGTGGCACATGAATGTAGAAGCCCTTCCAGAATGGATAAGCTGCCTAATCCAAAAAGTAAGTTCTTAGTTTCTGAGTAAAATTAAGAAGCACTGTCTTTATTCTTCTTTATTACCTGTAGGCCCAGTGGACAGTTGGAAAACTGAATTGTCCTTTCTGTGGGGCCCGTTTAGGGGGCTTTAATTTTGTCAGCACTCCAAAATGTTCCTGTGGCCAGCTTGCAGCTGTACATCTCTCCAAGAGCCGGACTGATTATCAGCCAACACAGGCAGGCAGACTAATGAGACCATCAGTGAAATACTTGTCACATCCTAGAGTTCAGTCAGGTTGTGACAAGGAAGCTCTGCTGACAGGTGGTGGCTCTGAAAACAGAAATCACAGGCTTTTAAACATGGCCCGAAATAATAATGACCCTGGAAGATTAACAGAAGCACTCTGCCTGGAGGTGCGACCAACATATTTTGAGATGAAGAACGAAAAACTGCTGTCCAAAGCATCAGAACCAAAATACCAGCTTTTTGTTCCCCAGCTTGTGACTGGCAGATGCGCTACAAGAGCTTTTCATAGAAAATCACATAGTTTGGATCTGAACATCAGTGAGAAACTGACTTTATTACCCACTTTATATGAAATACATAGTAAGACTACTGCCTATTCCAGACTAAATGAAACACAGCCTATTGACCTTTCAGGCTTGCCTTTACAATCTAGTAAAAATAGCTATTCCTTTCAGAATCCATCCAGTTTTGATCCTAGTATGCTGCTGCAAAGATTTTCAGTGGCCCCCCATGAGACCCAGACACAAAGAGGAGGAGAATTTCAGTGTGGTCTAGAAGCTGCTTCAGTGTATTCTGACCATACTAATACTAACAATCTGACTTTCCTGATGGACCTGCCCTCAGCTGGCAGGAGCATGCCGGAGGCCTCAGACCAGGAAGAGCACCTCTCCCCTCTGGACTTCCTGCACTCAGCCAATTTTTCATTGGGCAGCATTAATCAGAGGCTTAATAAGAGAGAAAGGAGCAAGTTGAAGAATCTAAGAAGGAAACAACGAAGGCGTGAAAGATGGCTACAGAAGCAGGTAATATTTTTCAAAAGAGTTTACTAAAAATCTTTTGTGTGAACCTAATTTTTTATTTCTCTAGGGTAAATACTCAGGAGTGGGATTGCTGGATCATATGGTAAGTATATATTTACTTATATGAGAAATTGTAATTAAGAAAAAAGTTTTCTTATGTTTTGCAGACTTTGAATAATGAGATGAGTACAGATGAAGACAATGAATATGCAGAAGAAAAGGATAGCTACATCTGTGCAGTGTGTCTGGACGTTTATTTCAACCCTTATATGTGTTACCCTTGCCATCACATCTTCTGTGAGCCCTGCTTACGGACTCTGGCCAAAGACAATCCTTCAAGCACTCCATGCCCATTGTGTCGGACAATTATTTCTAGAGTCTTTTTCCAAACAGGTAACAATTCTCTTTCATTAACATGATTGTCTTCAAAATCCTATTTTCTTTTGCTTTATTCTAGAATTGAACAATGCCACAAAAACTTTCTTTACTAAAGAATATTTGAAAATAAAACAAAGCTTTCAGAAATCCAACTCTGCAAAATGGCCCCTACCAAGCTGCAGAAAAGCATTTCATCTTTTTGGAGGTAAGGAAATCTAACGCCAAAAAAAAAGTCTGTTTGCTAAGTATCTCCTTGCTGAAAACTACAGATGTACAAATGAAGAAAATGAAGACTATACAATAAGAGCAAATCCGAAGACTCATGACTAAATTGACTTTGCCATGCTATCACTGTTTAGTACATAGATAATGAAAATACGTCTCAAAAGTATCAGATTTGACAAAGTCATATTTATGGCAGCGGCAGCCCATCTGGAACAGCTGCTACTATGAAGCCAGCTGCAGTCGGGGAGGCACAAGCCAGGGCTGCACATTCCACAGAGCTGGCAGGAGCCAGGAACAGGTGGGAGCCCTGCCCCTTTCCAAGTTAGCAGGGTGGGAGCCCTGCCTACCCAGGCAAAGTTGCAGCCACCCAGCCATGGCTTCGGACCGAGACATCCTTGTACTCTTGGGGACTGGGGAAGCCCCCTTGCCCCTGCAGGCTCAGAAATGCCTACTCCTGCTGCCTGGCCTCTCCATGCTCCTGGCACCCACTCCAATTTCACAGCAAAGTTGAAGCCAAGCCCAGGCACTGTCGCAACCCAGCCAAGTGTGTACACTCTCAGGGCAGTCCTGACATGCCAGCCCCCTGCTGCCTAGGCCCACTCCAAACTCTGGGTGCTGACAAGCATGGGAGGAAGGCTGAGGGGAGCTGAGGGCAGCTCAGCGCAACCTGCATACACCGCTTGGCAAGAATAGCTTGGGCACTGTGGGCACCGTGGATGGCAGGTTGATGGTGGCAGGAGGCAGACAGGCTCCTGGGCAGAAAGGGGACAGGTCCCTGGTAAAGCCCCACCTTCTTCAAACCTGAAGACTGGGGGCTGGGCTGTCAGTTCTGTGGACCAGAGTGAGAACTTACAGTGCTTTTTCCAGGCCTGCCTATGGCCACCCATGAACCAGTCAGCATGCACTTCCTCCCCTCTTTAGCCCATAAAAACCCTGGACTCAGCCAGACTCAGGCAGACAGTGGGACAACCTACCTGACAATATGACCTGTGAGTCTCCTCTCCACTGAGGGCTGTAGAGACAGCGGGACAACCTGCCTGTGAATAGGAGATACCCACTGTGGGTCTCCTGAGAACTGTTCTACCACTCAGTGAAGCTCCTCTCCACCTTGCTTACCCTCCAGTTGTCTGCATACCTCATTCCTCCTGAATGTGGGACAAGAACTCAGGACCTGCTGAGTGGCAGGACTAAAAGAACTGTAACACAATAAGGGCTGAAACACACCCCCGCCCCATGCTCGCCACATTGACGGTGACAAGACAAGAAGAGCTGCAGCCCTTTGAGGAGCCCAGATGTAGAGATCCCTGAGCCAGGGCTGTGACACCCTCCTTGGGGTTCTGCAGTTCCTGGAGTCTCCAAGCTTCCAGGCACCACTGCATTTACCTCGTCCTGACTCGGGTGCCCACAGCAGAAGCCGCATGAAGTATATCTCATCCAGCCACAGCCACACACAGAGCCAACACCTGGAGCTCCCTGCCCCGCCACAGCAGCCAGCATGCCTGGCTGTGCACAGTGGCTGGACCTCACGCTTGCTCAACCACACACCCCTTGCCATTCTGCACCTGGCTTGCACTTGGCAGATGTGGGATCTGAGCCAGTAGTAAGAGCCAAGCACAGCCTGCCAGGCCAAGTGGGTTGAACTGGCCCAGCAGGCACAAGCAGTACTCAGGCAGAAGATGCCGTCAGCTACAGAGGTTTCTGGCTGGTGAAGTGACACCCTAGGGATCCTGTGACAATAGTTAACAAAGGCACCAGTACTCTGTATAAAGATTCCTAATAATGCGTTCATTAGCAGAAGCTCTATTTATTTAGTTTTAATATTTTATAGTTGTCCCACAAGTTTAAAACAAATAGAAAGTAACAGAGCCTTGGTGTCAGGGTGTCTTAGAGATGTGCAGTGGTCAAGGAATACCAATTTCTGGCTTTAGGTCTAAGTTATCAACATGACTTCAGCGATATCATAGGATCTCTGTTTTGATCTGTAAAATAGGAATAATTATGTCTTCCTCACCTAACTAATATAGTAGTAAAGATTAAATGGGCTAATGTGAAAGTACATTGTAAATTATAACTAATTGGAATATAAAAATATAAGGAATGAAGGTAATGCAATATCTAATACCTTTTTCTGCTTTGGGAATTTGTTACTATATGAACATACAATATGGACATAAAATATAATTTCATCTTTTATGAAACCGTAGTTTATCAAAGCATGAACTACTGTGCAGTTTTCGTTATTTAACAATTATGACATTATGGGACCTGGTAGAAAAGTCCAGATATGAGGAACTGTGATCTTCAGGGAACAGGAGGAACTTCTGCATAAGACCAACAAAATCAGTACAGCTACTACCTACACCAAAAGGAGGTTGGTCTTCTGCGTAAGACCAACAAGATCAGTACAGTACTACCTACACCAAAAGGAGATAGAAGCAGAGCCCCTATGATTGTGGCAAAAGAAAAATTGGTGCATGAAATTGGTACTCTCAAAGAAAGTAACATAAGAATATAACTTTACACAGTGATTTGAATGAAGAAAATAGTTTAAGGACATTATATAAGCACATACTACTTTATAAAGTGGTCAGTAACTGTAAAAATTTAATATCTAGAGATTTGGTATAGATAGGTTTTATTTTTATTTTTTACTCATTTATTTTATTTTTTTGAGACAAAGTCTGGCTCTATCGCCCAGGCTAGAGTGTAGTGGCGCAATCTCAGCTCACTACAACCTCTGCCTCCTGGGTTCAAGCAGTTCTTCTGCCTCAGCCTCCCAAGTAGCTGGGATTACAGGTGCGTGCTACCATGCCAAGCTTTTTAGTAGAGAAGGAGTTTCGTCATGTTGGCCAGGCTGGTCTTGAATAATGAATGACCTCAGGTGATCCACCCGCCTTGGCCTCCCAAAAGTGCTGGGATTATAGGCATGAGCCACTGTTCCTGGCCATAGATAGGTTTTAATAGGTCACATTTAGCCCCCAAAATATGAAATCAAATGTAAGAAATCGAGTCTTAAAGGATTTCATACCAAAGAAAAGTAAGTTTATTATTTTAAGAGTGTTCTTCAAAACAGTCCCTTGTATTCTACCTTCTATGCTATACCCAAAGTTCTAAAAGAATGGAGTACCTTCTGGATAACTCTACACTTTCCCTTGTCTTTTTGTATTCTGAGGTAGTACAGAAGCTATAATTTAAAGCAGTTGCTTCCTTGTGATTTCTTCTTGTCTTCCCCATAGGAGTTCCAAATAACTTAATTTTTTAAGTGTGTGTTTATGAAGGAGGTTCAAAGTAGCATTATTACACCACCCAACATAAGAAATATATATATTCTATCAGGAGCTCAGCTGAGCTGGGAAAGAGCTGAGTTATCAGGTGTCTGGAGTAGCCGATTAAAGTATCAAGCCAAAAATGAAGGAGTTAAGCCTTTAATCATTTACTGCAATAGTATAACCAAGAGTCTAAAACCAGAGGAAATGCTGTCTCCTCCTGTTCAATTATCTCATGCAACAGTGCACACTGGTCCAGGGCCACATAGAGCAGGGCAGAAGTAAGGATTCACTCACTGTTGAGAATGTCCCAAACAAAAGGCTCCAGCAGTTTTTCAGACCCTGAGGTCAGGAGGATTGGCAAAGAGGAAAGGCTAGGAGTAGGAAAGCAATGGGCACTGAGTCAGAGTGGAGAAAAGTGTTTCCCCCTCCAACCTCCATAAGAAAGCCTTTGTAGAGACACAGAAGGACCTCTGCCCAAGCCGTCAGATAGATATAAGTAGTAACAAAGGTGCTGGGAATATGAATATAAATACGTAAAAGTGTATATGCAGCCAGGGGAGCCTGAGAACTTGACTGCAGCTCCCTTCAGAGATTGTAATGCACTGGTTGTACAACAAATCTGGCTTTTTCCCATGAATCCTGCCAGATAAAGCCTTTGTAATGGTCTGTTGAGGCCTGAAAAAAAATCGCACATAGGATTTTAATCAGGAACTGTACTCCTCAATTACCAATATTATTGAAGCACCTTCTGTAGTTCTTCTTTGTTTACCCTGATTCCCCTGAATTTTGTATTTATCATTTCTTTGTATAAGTATACATATGTATACTTAATCATGTTACTTAATTTTGCTTGTCTTTTAACTTTTATAATGGTAGCAATGTATATATTCTGCTTTGCTTTGTCATTCAATATTTTTCTCAAATCCATTTCAGTAAGTGTGGCCACATTCTTTTTACTACTACACTGTAGTCAATTATGTGAAAATGCCCCAACCCAACTTATCCATTCTCTTGTTGATGAACAATTGAGTGGTCCAATTTTTATTATAAACAGTGTTTCTATAAACACTCTTGTGATGTCTCCTGGAACATAAGAGTTACTCTAGAATAAATGCCAGGTAGAAACTGGCTGGGTCATAGGAAAAGCACATCTTTAACTTCATAACCTACCCAAAACCGTTTTCCTAAATGGCTGTGATGATTTATCACCAGCTTTGTCTACCACATTTGGTATTTTCAGTCTTTTAGATTTTACTGATTTGATAGGTAGAAAATGATATCTCATTGGGGTTTTAATTTCCATTACTGTGATTACTGATGGGGGTTGAACATATCTTTATATGTGTATTGATCATTAAATTTCTTCATCTGTGAAATGCTTTTTTACGATTTTCTGTTGGTTGTATTTTTTTGTTGTTTAAGAATGTTAAAATATTTTCTAGTGACTTTTTTTCTGTTGGTTATATGAATGGCAGTTATTGTCTCCCAGTCTGTGGGTTCTTTTTACTTTGATATATTTTAATGAATTGTAGTTCTTCAATTTCTTCATCTTTCTGGTGTGTACTTGCTTAAGAAATTCTTCTCTTTCCCCAAGGTCATAAAGATATTTTCTTATGTATTTTTCAAATAATTTGAAAGATCTTTGAAACTGATTTGTGTTAATTTTTTTTTTATTGATTTACTTTCTTTGTTGTAGGTAGAGACCCAGTTTCTTTGGATTTTTTTCCTACCACCATTTGTTGAAAATAATGTATCATTTCCTCACTGATCTACAGTACTAATCTGTCATATTTTAATTTCCACACTTGGGTCTGTTTTGAGGTCTTTGAGTCCATTGGTATAATTTTTTATTCCTATAGCAATACCATACTGTTTCAGTCACTAAAAACTTAGTAAGTTTTGATATCCCCCCTTCCAATTTGTTTTGCTGCAAGAGTGTCTTGGCCATTTTTTGGCCCTTTGCTCTTCCATATAAATTTTTAAATCACCTGGTCAAGCTGCATGAAAAACTATGTTCTACTTGGGAAATGGGGTCCTATTAAATGTATAAATCAATTTGGGGAGTATTGATACCTTAGAGTAAAAGTACTTCTATCAGTGTTGTTTATCTCTTCATTTGTTTAGATCTCCTTTGATGTCCTATAATAAAGTTTTATAATGTTTTTATAAATATCTCGCACATCTTTTGGCTAGATTTATTCCCATGTACTTGCTATGTTGTCCTCTTCTCTCCTTTTTTGAAACTTCAGTGCAGAAAAATTGTCCTAGTCACACTTAATTTATGGCATACCATCATCACTGTTCCACATACTCATTTGTTTTCTTTTTATCCCCATATCCTTCTTTCTACTTCACTCTCATCCCATAGCCAACCATTATATTGGGTTTACTTAATGTGTGTCATTTTGTGTTCTTATAGAATGTATATTGTTTCTGCACATATATTTTTAATTTGTGAAAATGGTCTTATATATTGCATTGTTTCTCTTTCACCTAGCACTGCCCTTTAGATCCATCCAAGTGGTTATGCGTACCTCTAATCTGTGACTTCTAATTAATGCTCTACTAAGGTGTGCATTTACCATATTTTGTCTATCTATTCACTTTCTAGAATACTTCCAACTCTCTGCCACAATAAAAACACTCTAATGAATATCCTACTGTGGGCTGTGAATATCTATTTGGTATATAGGCTCCAAAGCAGAATGTCTGGGTCATAGGATATGAGTATGCTTGACTAAATATTGCCAACAGTTCTCCCAAATGACTAGCCTAGACACCTATTATCAGTGTGTAAGGTTGGGAAAAATTAGCACTATGGAAAATGTTGACAGGGAATGAGAATTAGAAACCCTCATTTTAATTTACATTCATCTGATAATAGTTTAAGGTCATTTTAAATATTAGCCTTTCAGATGCCTCTTTTGTAGTTACTTTGCTTATTTTACTATGGGGGTTTCTGCCCTTATTGGTTTTATAAAATTTCTTTTATATTCTAGATATTAATTTTTTATTTACTTTAGACATTACAAATTTCTTCTGCCATTTTTATCATCTACATATTGTTTGTCCATGGTATCTTTCATTGTAAGGAATTCTTAACTTTGATATAATTAAATGTTTTTCGCTTTGTGTCTTAAATTTTTATTTAGGTTCTTCCCTATTCCCAGACCACAGAGGTTTTCACTTTGATTTTCTTTTTTTGTTGTTGTTTTTTTTTTGTTTTTGTTTTTGTTTTTGTTTTTTTTGAGACAACGTCTCACTCTGTTACCCAGGCTGGAGTGCAGTGGTATGATCGGCAGCCTCAACCTTCCAATTCAGGCAATTCTCCCACCTCAGACTCCTGAGTAGCTGGGACTACAGGAGCACACCACCATGCCTGGCTGATTTTGTTTTTGTAGACACAGGCTCTCACTATGTTGCCTAGGCTGGTCTTGAACTCCTAGCTCAAGCAATCCTCCTTCCTCGGCCTCCCAAAGTGCTAGGATTACAGGCATGAGCCACCCTGCCAAGCCTCGCTTAGATGTTTTAAATATTTATTTTGTAGTTTTACTTTTTCGGTCTTTATCTAGAATCTTCCCCTTATATTTTGTTAAAGGTTCAACATCTGTCTTTTTTCATATAATAGCCTACTTTTCTGAATATTATACAATCTTGCTGAGATTTTTATATGGTTTCCTATTGTTGTCTAGAAATATATTTTTTTGCAATCTTTTTTATTTTTTATTATACTTTAAGTTTTAGGGTACATGTGCACAATGTGCAGGTTAGTTACATAAGTATACATGTGCCGTGCTGGTGTGCTGCACCCATTAACTCATCATTTAGCATTAGATATATCTCTTAATGCTATCCCTCCACCCTCCCCCCACCCCACAACAGTCCCCAGAGTGTGATGTTCCCCTTTCTGTGTCCATGTGTTCTCATTGTTCAATTCCCACCTATGAGTGAGAACATGCGGTGTTTGGTTTTTTGTCCTTGCGATAGTTTACTGAGAATGATGATTTCCAGTTTCATCCATGTCCCTACAAAGGACATGAACTCATCTCTTTTATGGCTGCATAGTATTCCATGGTGTATATGTGCCACATTTTCTTAATCCAATCTATCATTGTTGGACATTTGGGTTGGTTCCAAGTCTTTGCTATTGTGAATAGTGCTGCAATAAACATACGTATGCATGTGTCTTTATAGCAGCATGATTTATAGTCCTTTGGGTATATACCCAGTAATGGGATGGCTGGGTCAAATGGTATTTCTAGTTCTAGATCCCTGAGGAATCGCCACACTGACTTCCACAATGGTTGAAATATATTGATATTGGTATGTTGTTATCATATTTAACAACCTTACGAAATTGTCTTATTAAGTCTAATTATTTATAAGGTTTTTGTGGCTTTCAGTGAAGACAATATTAAATAAGGACAATTTTATATCTTTCAATTTAATGCATATGCTTTTTTCTCTTTGCACTTACCAGACTTTCTGAGCTAGGACTTCTATTTGATTTTGAACGGAAAAAGTAATCATAGCATCCTGATTTTAAAAGGAATGCTTTTGGCTGGGCGCAGTGGCTCATGCCTGTAATCCCAACACTTTGGGAGGCCGAGGCAGGCGGATCACGAGGTCAGGAGATCGAGACCATCCTGGCTAACACGGTGAAACCCCGTCTCTACTAAAAATACAAAAAAATTAGCCTGGCGTGGTGGCGGGTGCCTGTAGTCCCAGCTACTCAGGAGTCTGAGGCAGGAGAATGGCGTGAATCCGGGAGGCAGAGCTTGCAGTGAGTGGAGATCGCGCCACTGCACTCCAGCCTGAGCAACAAGGCGAGACTCCATCTCAAAAAAAAAAAAAAAAGTAATGCTTTTAATATTTACAAATAGGTATAATTGTTGCTCTGTATTCTTGGTAAGTACCCTTCATCAGGTTTTAAGAATGTTCTCTCATCTGTTCCTAATTTCTAATGCCTGTAGTTTTTCTTAAATGGAGTTTAATTTTGTGGATGTTTTTTCAGCATTTCTTGAAATTATCATACGGCTTTACTTCCTCAATTTGTTAATGCACTGAATCATATTAATAGATTGTAATTGATGTTCTAATGTTAGGACATTAGAACACTGCTAGATTTGGTTTGCTAATATTTTGTCTCAGAATTTTACTTATTTATGAGTAAAATTGTATTTATTTTTTATACTGTGTTTTGTCAATTTCTTCCTAAGTTTATATATCTTTTTGCTGAGAATTTTTTTTGTGTCAAATTTGTTAGCCTTTGTTTATAATATTTTAATCTGTCTTGTATATCTAGTTATGCTCTTTGAATTCTGATTATCTACTCATTTTTCTGTGATGTTGCTGAGTATTTGTCAATTTTATTATTCCATTTAAATTACCAAATTTGAGAATTGTCTATTGTATCTTTGTTTTTATACATTCATTTCTGTTCTTTATTAAATCCTTTCTGTTACTGTCTTTGGATTTATTTTGTTATTTTTATACCATAT